GGAAACGTAAAAGTGCAAAGGGCGCGCCTGACCCTGATAAACAGAGGTCAGATTTCGTAAGGGGACGGGTGAGTGTGAGTGTGTGTGTGTTTGTGTGTGTGTGTGTAAGAGAGAGAGAGAGCGAGCGCGCAATATGAGTCTCAAAGGCCAAACTCCGGCCAGTCAGGAGCCGGAAGGCTGAGCCCGGCTGACCTGACTTTGAGCTTCCCCGGAGTTATCTCGCATAGGCGCTCGCTCTGTCCAAGGGCACGCGACGCCAGCGGGCAGCCGGTCTCCGTGAAGAATGGCCTCTAAACAACTTATTTTACCTCGTTGTAAAGAGAGGGATAAAATGGGCTTTCCCTCTCCACGGATGCCCAGCCTTCTGGGCAGGCGCATGGCCGGGCGGCGCCCAGCCCGCAGCCCCGATCCGGACACCCCACTGCATCCCTCCCTTCCCGGTCCCTTCCCCGCACGGGCGCCCGAGAGACGGACAAAGAGTTGGGGCCAAGTTTGAGCGCCGGGCACGGCCAGGCTCAGGGAAGGAAGGTCCCCGGCAGACACCTGGGTACCAGAGTTGGTGCGAGGAGGAAAAGCTGGGAGGCGAATTCACAATCCTGGGGGTGGAGGGCAGGCAGGGGAGGGGAATCAGGCCAATCCCAGCCGAGTGAGCCCCCAGCGAGCTGGGGCTCCGGATGGGAGGCCTGTCTCGCGCTCCAAAGAAAAGCAAACCGCCCTCCCAGGTCCGCCCGGATTGCCGAAGCCCCTCTGGAAAAACTCCTTCCCCTCTTACACCAAACTTTGCGCCGGGCCTCGTTCCCTCCCGGGTAGGCAGCGGCGCAGGAAGGGTTAAGCCAGCCCGTCCCAGCTGACAGTCAGCTGATTGGGCCCTGATTGACAGCTCCGAAAAGTTTCCTTGTTTCTATACTATTATGCTAATCGCGGCCGCTCTCGCCGCCTCCCATTGGCCCGGAGTGCCAGTCAATTTCTCATTTGGACCTGACGTCACGAGTGCTATAAAACTCAGCAATTGCTTTAAACTCTTCTTGCTGGATCAGAGGCTTTAAAATCTTTTTTCATCTTCTAGCTGTAGCTCGGGCTGCTTGTCGGCTTGGCCTCCCCCTCCCCCCTTTGCTCTCTGCCTCGTCTTTCCCCAGGACTTCGCTATTTTGCTTTTTTAAAAAAAGGCAAGAAAGAACTAAACTCCCCCCTCCCTCTCCTCCAGTCGGGCTGCACCTCTGCCTTGCACTTTGCACAGAGGTAGAGAGCGCGCGAGGGAGAGAGAGGAAAGAAAAAAAATAATAAAGAGAGCCAAGCAGAAGAGGAGGCGAGAAGCATGAAGTGTTAACTCCCCCGTGCCAAGGCCCGCGCCGCCCGGACAGACGCCCGCCGCGCCTCCAGCCCCGAGCGGACGCCGCGCGCGCCCTGCCTGCAGCCCGGGCCGGCGAGGCGAGCCCTTCCTTATGCAAAGCGCGCAGCGGAGCGGCGAGCGGGGGACGCCGCGCACCGGGCCGGGCTCCTCCAGCTTCGCCGCCGCAGCCACCACCGCCGCCACCGCAGCTCGCGGAGGATCTTCCCGAGCCTGAAGCCGCCGGCTCGGCGCGCAAGGAGGCGAGCGAGCAAGGAGGGGCCGGGGCGAGCGAGGGAGCACATTGGCGTGAGCAGGGGGGAGGGAGGGCGGGCGCGGGGGGCGCGGGCAGGGCGGGGGGGTGTGTGTGTGAGCGCGCTCGGAGGTTTCGGGCCAGCCACCGCCGCGCAAGCTAGAAGCGCCCCAGCCCGGCAAGCTGGCTCACCCGCTGGCCACCCAGCACAGCCCGCTGGCCCCTCTCCTGCAGCCCATCTGGCGGAGCGGCGGCGGCGGCGGCGGCGGCGGCAGGAGAATGGCATCAGAACTGGCAATGAGCAACTCCGACCTGCCCACCAGTCCCCTGGCCATGGAATATGTTAATGACTTCGATCTGATGAAGTTTGAAGTGAAAAAGGAACCGGTGGAGACCGACCGCATCATCAGCCAGTGCGGCCGTCTCATCGCCGGGGGCTCGCTGTCCTCCACCCCCATGAGCACGCCGTGCAGCTCGGTGCCCCCTTCCCCCAGCTTCTCGGCGCCCAGCCCGGGCTCGGGCAGCGAGCAGAAGGCGCACCTGGAAGACTACTACTGGATGACCGGCTACCCGCAGCAGCTGAACCCCGAGGCGCTGGGCTTCAGCCCCGAGGACGCGGTCGAGGCGCTCATCAGCAACAGCCACCAGCTCCAGGGCGGCTTCGATGGCTACGCGCGCGGGGCGCAGCAGCTGGCCGCGGCGGCCGGGGCCGGTGCCGGCGCCTCCTTGGGCGGCAGCGGCGAGGAGATGGGCCCCGCCGCCGCCGTGGTGTCCGCCGTGATCGCCGCGGCCGCCGCGCAGAGCGGCGCGGGCCCGCACTACCACCACCACCACCACCACGCCGCCGGCCACCACCACCACCCGACGGCCGGCGCGCCCGGCGCCGCGGGCAGCGCGGCCGCCTCGGCCGGTGGCGCTGGGGGCGCGGGCGGCGGTGGCCCGGCCAGCGCTGGGGGCGGCGGCGGCGGCGGCGGCGGCGGAGGCGGCGGGGGCGCGGCGGGGGCGGGGGGCGCCCTGCACCCGCACCACGCCGCCGGCGGCCTGCACTTCGACGACCGCTTCTCCGACGAGCAGCTGGTGACCATGTCTGTGCGCGAGCTGAACCGGCAGCTGCGCGGGGTCAGCAAGGAGGAGGTGATCCGGCTGAAGCAGAAGAGGCGGACCCTGAAAAACCGCGGCTATGCCCAGTCCTGCCGCTTCAAGAGGGTGCAGCAGAGACACGTCCTGGAGTCGGAGAAGAACCAGCTGCTGCAGCAAGTCGACCACCTCAAGCAGGAGATCTCCAGGCTGGTGCGCGAGAGGGACGCGTACAAGGAGAAATACGAGAAGTTGGTGAGCAGCGGCTTCCGAGAAAACGGCTCGAGCAGCGACAACCCGTCCTCTCCCGAGTTTTTCATGTGAGTCTGACACGCGATTCCAGCTAGCCACCCTTTGTTTATTTTAATATATTTACTAAATCAGGTACCCAAGGGAATCCTCTACATCAGTGATGTGAAAAAATCCAGTTGCCTGAAGTCAAAGAGGTACATCTTGATTTTTGATTTGCATGTGCTTGATAGTCATTTTTCTTTTTTCTTTCTTTAACAGAAAATATGCTGGCATGCTAATCGCGTGAGACAACTTGGCCCACGGACAGCCACAAAGCACAAAAACAAAACACAAACTCACTCAGAGAAGAAACAAGAATCGTGTTTTCCTGGCATCTACGAGAAGCGCTTTATTAGAAGCGCTTTATTTTTCCTCTAGATTTCTTTTCTAAAAAATGAAAAACAAAAACAAACTGAAACAAACATTTAAAGAAACAATACAAACTTCAGGTGATGATATTCAAGCATGTTCTTTTATTAAGCATAGGATGCGAGGCACAGCAGGAGGTTTAAGTACAATGTGAAAGCAAGAGAACTGAGACTGTGATTGACAGACAAAGGGATTAACTAACGTTTTATTCTCTGCCCCCCAAAATATCCTGTGTATTCTTAAGTATATACGCTTCCCTTCCTGCCTTTCAAGGTATCTAAGGAATGATTTGAAAAATTTGTTATAATCTCTAAAGAATTTTTTGCATAGCATTAGCAAAGGAGTCTATGACAAGTACTTTGCCACCTGGTAGTTCTGCGTATTCTACTCCCTCTGGGTGTCACTGTCATCCTCACTGGCTGGGACAAGGTTCTGAGATTTGTCTCCCCAGCAGTTGCTAAGCTGGCTCAGTCTTGGTCAGGATGAATGAAACAATTATCTCCTGGATCAATGCAGCAAGGAGCAGTGAACACTTGCTTTTTCTTCCCTAAGTAGGAGAAGGCCAGCCCCCGGCTGCAGTGGTGGCCGTGGTGGTAGCTGGATGGGACGAGGGGACCTCAGGCTATTCTATAACAGTAAAAGAAAGAGAATTGCTGGTGCTTCTCCAGGGAGATACGGAACCTACACACCAAGCAGGTTTTTACTTTCAAACAGGCCACCACCAGAAAGCAAAGAGACCTATGCCTAGCCCAGCCCCAGAAAAGTGATACTTTACCCCAGGAATTCCCTGCTTCCCATTGGTACTTAAGATTTTTCACTCTGTTGTGACTGCTCTTATTTCCTTTACTCTTGCGGATCTGTGTTGGAGGGACATTTGGAAGGGGCCCAGCCCTGGCACTTGCGTGAGGGGACACACACAGGGCGGGTGTGTGTGCCCATCCGCTCTGAGCTCCACTTAGCCGGACTGGCTGCCAAGCCGTTCTTGGATCAGCCTCTCGCTGAGCGCCCACAGGGTCCGGGCCGTCTCTTCGCTCTGAGCTTCTGGTGAGGGCATGCAGCGGCAGCAGTTGTTGAAGTACATCCCTCCCAGACCCTCCAGTTCTGGGACAGCAGCACAGTACACGGTGGTGGCAGCTCCCTGTTGCTGGAAATCCAAGAAGAAAGACAAAAAAAAATTTTAAGAAAAGGAGTGATGAGATGGCGTCATTTCGACTGCCTGGGCATTAGCAGGCCTCCCCCACCTGGTTCAGTTTCAGCTGGATCTTGGCATAGCAAAGGGTACTGGGCTGAAAGCACATGACTGTAAAAAGTATAATGTGACTATCCTGGAAAAACGAGTTCATAAACTCCGCTTGTAAAGCTGGTGTAACTTTTGACACCTCATACAGGGACAGGCTTGGAAAATAAATACACATATCAATACGTCGTGGCAGGCGCCTCTTCCACACAGAGAAAAAGATGGTATCCTTCTGAACGTGCAAGAACAAATTCATCCAACCCCTCAACTTCTCCATGTATAATGTAATTCGATACCAAATCGTTTGTAGAACCTTCTGTCTGACAAACCAACCACTCTTAATTGTGGTCCATCAGGTAGAAAACCCAAGTGGGGCTGCTGCCAGATCATCCCTTTATGCTTTGCCCACGGTGCTGCTAGGGGAAGGGTTGGCAATGTTGTGTTAAAACATTTAATGCACACACACACACACACACACACTCCTCACCATACATTCATACTTAGCACAAACACATAACACATTAATTCATCCAGATCCCATGAAAACCTTTTTCTAAATGTCATATTTGACCCAGATTTACAATGGGACCACAGGTAAGGGGGTACATTTCCTCCCAGCCCACTTCAAAATGTAAGTTGCAAAGAGTGCAGCTGATCACTTTCATTCACCTTTTGAGTAACAGTTGCGGCTGTGGCTAGGGACGTGTGCAGTGATGAGGCATCATATCATCCAAACTGACAGAATACTGTCAGGGATGCTATAAAGAGGGCAAGAAATCACTTTGCTTTGCAAGCCATAATTAAAAATAATAGGCTGCTGTTCAGAGGGAGACATGGTCGGCACGTCTCTAATTTAAAACCAATACAGTTTATCTGGCATCTTATGATTATTTATGTGTTTCAGAGCCCTAGCTGCATCCACTAATTTTCAGCTGATGAGAGGGAGAGGGGTTGCAAGAGAGGACCGGAAAAGGTAACTGAAGATAAGCTCGCCCCCACAAGGAAAACACTAAGGAACTTTGATTGTGGGGGAAATGGCTTTCCGACCCGACCCAAAGCTTATCATTTTTCTGCCCCTGCAGGGTTTACATTGTGACCATGCAGGGTGCTTACTGGAGGAGTTTCCCTCAAATGGTCTGGTTTGCAATCACTATGCTTGCATTCTAGGATCCCTGGGAGAGTCAGGTCCATACTGAGAAATAGGGTCCCAAGGAAGGTGTTACGACGTGAAGAATCTGCCATAAGGCAGACTTGGGTTTGTTGTTGTCATTGTTGTTTGGTTTTAGCTTCTTCAGTGTCAGGATATCTAGTAACAATGGAGTTGGTCTGAAAACTGAATGGTCAAATGCAGTCAAGTGATACGACTCTGGGCGGGGTGTGGACCGTGAGTGAGACAAAGACTTGGGTTTTGATAATAACTGGCTGCTTGATGATACTGGACAAGTTCCACTGGTCCTGAATTTGAATAACTGACATGACTTGAACTTAATAGTAGCTGGTTTGTTACCTCCCCAATCTCCCTCCATTATCATGCCCACTCCAAATAGCCAGATATTATCCTGGATTCAGCTGTTTCTTTTCCCATTGATTTGTGTGGCTCAAGTCTAATGGAAATGAGTTCATGTCATCCAAATTTCCTTTCACTGAATTATTATTCCTAATAACCCTGAGCTTAGCACCTGGCACATTTATCTAAACAACTTCAAGGGGTTTATCTGGCTCTTCTGCATCCCATGTGGGGAAAAGGGAAGCAGAAGTGCCTCTAAAGACAAATTGGAGAATTGAGATGCTCATCCAGCTAACTCAAGCCAAGTATTATTTTGGCCTGGAATCTTAGAGTTCTGGTGGAGATGGTGTTTTGTATCAACTTCCAGATATCTGTCATATATTTTCATTTTACCTTGCAGCTGCCAAAACGACCAGAGTGGCCAAGTGACTTGCCATTAACTCCCGAGTGGTGGGAGAATCCAGCTCACCCATTTCAAGTCCAGCCTCCCGCCCTCTATGCCACAATGGTTATACTATTCAGCATTCAAACGTCATGACAGACTGGCCTTTCACTGTTCTGCCAAGCGTGAGGAAAGACCAAAGCAGTCCGTTTGGGAAAGCAAAAAGCAGAATTCTTCCTAACCTGATAAAATATTTTGCCACTATGACCTACTGTAATGATACCACGTTGCACTCTTGCATTACTGGAATGGTATTTTTGCTAAGAAATTCTGCAGTCCCATTGATTCAGAATGCCATTGTTGCAGGAGCTGGGGACCTACCTTTTCCTTCCACGGAATCTAAAGGCAATTACAACTGGCTTCATTTCATGCCAACCTACATTTGGCTACAATGCTGAGAGCCATACCTTTTTGAAAAGCCTAACTTTTTATCAGGAGATGGCTTTGATTCCTTTGCCACTAGGCTTGGGGTGATTTACCATCTAAATTCCATCACAAGTGGCTCTGGCTTTGTAGAACACAGTACACAGGAGGGGCACCCGAAAGCAAAGACGACCTTCTCTACTCCAAAAATCAATCGTCCACCTTTGGCAAATTCTCCTTCTCAGATTCATGCTTGGTGCTCATGGGTACTCACTCTACTTTCCTCCCTTGCTGGACAATTAAGCAGTAACAATATCTTGTTGGTCCCATACACACCACACCTTTGGTCTCTTGGAGAATTTTCAGCCGTACCAATGGCAACCTCTGAGTGACATCTTAATATGATCAGATGTGATGACAGTTTAGTAACAGGTTCTCATTTTTGGCTCACCAGCTTTTCGGCCTACATATCATCAGAATAAGACTGAGGCACATTAGTGAAATCTCAATAGTAAACAAGCAGGTACTGCCAATAAAAGAGAAAGCATTCTTAAACTGATTAAAAAAAAAATTTAAAGAGCACTTTAATCACCATCAGATGACTTTCATTCATACCACCTTTTGGGGCATCAGTTCATAATGCAGAAAAGATGAAAGAGCCATCTAAAGGAAATAATGTTAACAACTCCGTTATAAAATATCTGAAGCAATACCTTGCCAGTTGTCATCAATGCTTACTGATCCATTGTGATAAATAATAATACCTTGACATACAAACACTGGCTGGAGCTATGGGTTCCCCTAAACGATTTTTTTTTTTTGAGAATCAATCATTTATCAGAAGCCTGTAGGTTGTATATGGTTGCTAATCATGGGAAACGGGGGAGGTGTCTATCCCGCAGCAATGGCAATGAGTTAGGTTGTTGACGACACAGGACTGAGAATTTCTGGGAAGCCCAGAAGAATCTTTTTAATCATGCCCGAATGCCATTTCCGATCTAGTCAAACATTTGTGAGCTGCCAGAGGAGAACTGTGCAATCAATCTTGAGAGTATATGTAAAATTACCCAGGACTCTTGTTTGGGATTAAGAGTATCTTGGTAATAAGGATTCATCATTCTCTTTCAAAAATCATCTGTCAGATTTGCAGCACAATCTTCAACTACAGAAAGGTGGGATTTAGAAAGCAGTTGCTGTTTATTTATAGTTGAGGCCCTCAGATCTAAATTATCCATCCTTCCAAAACTCGGTGTTGGGATGAAAATGTTAAGTAGCTGCTTTTCATCAACATTCATTTGATAACTGCTAGCCATCAATTTATAGTTGTCAGCACAGAATACAAATGCATATTGACTCCTTTAAAGGAAAGGGTACAGAGGTTTCTGATAAACAATATATGGTAAAGAAAAAAAAAGCACCCACATATTGATATTTGTAATGCATTGGTTAGTACTCTAATATAATACTCACAGGGACACATGTTACACCGTGTTTTGCTTTCAGGTTTTTCTATTTTAAAATGCATGCTCATTTAAAAGAAAGAGGAGATTCCTGTCTTAAAGTAGACTTAACTATGAGATATATAAAAAATAGACACAATATCATGGCATATCTATATATTCAATGATTGTGAGAGAGTAGATGTTCTAAGATTGCTTTCTTACAGGGACATTGCACAGCAAATGCTGAATTAATCCACTTATGCAAAAAGTAGAGTTATGAAAGGAATGAACCCTGGAAGTTAGATTAGGCTTGGAACACCAAGAGCAGGGAAGGAGAACAGCCCTTTTGAAGACGGCAGTGTTCCCATGACTAACGTCCCAGGACAAAGTGGTGATCTGAAGTGAGCAGGTTTGGCTAAAAGGAAAGACACATACCTCTTCAAACCCTGCCTACTTCCATTGTTACTCATCTGGTGTCTGTTGGACAAAGCAAATACTTCTCAAATGCAAAGCCAGCCACCTTATCCATTGACTCTGTGAATACACCACTAGGAACAGAATCATTTATCAGAGAGCTACATTTATCAGAGAGCTGCTGCGGTGGAGATGAGGGGGTGAGCCCTCATGTCACAGGTGGAATAGATGGCCGTCTACACGCCCTGTCTTTCCCTGTCTCCCAGTAACACTCCCCCAGGAGAGGCTATAACCACTCTCCCAGAACAGTGCAGAGGTCATCTCCAGATACCTCGGTGCTTGGGATACAGCCATTCCTCACAAACAATTACAGCTTCAATCTCTCATTGGAAACACAAATGAAAGCAAACTGCTCCAAAAGGCCACTTGTTCCCTACTCACTATCCAAGAGCAATCTTTTAGGGGACACATTTGCCACAAATTGCATTTGTTCATAAAGTAATGCAGCCTATACAGGAATGAGGCTCATAGGCCTCCCTGGCTAGGTGACCACACCAGTAAGTCACCCTCTTCTTCCACCGTGATACTTCTATAATGAAATTATACAATTCAATTTGGAATAAGTGCTAACCAACGAACACACCAACTTCCACCAAAATGATGGGAAGCAGCAGACGAGAACAGAGATGTCTACTCCAAAGTCCTCAGCCCTGCAAACTGCCCGGCTTTTTCAGTGAGTTGTAGCCAACGAGTACTATTCAAGTGACATCAATGACTAGCATTTATTGAGAGGTTACGATTTGCCAGGCTCTGCATGGAGAGCTTTGTAAGCATTGTTGCCTAACCCTCACAGAGCTCTATGAGCCAGGGACAGTTAGTATTTCCATTTATTTAGAGAGAAGCCTACCTGATATCAGAGATCAAAAGCAACTCGTCCAAAGCCATACAGATAATTACGTAGAGTGAGTGACTTCAGACTCCGTGTCCGTTGGTACATGAAACCTGCTCCCCAAATATGTGACACAAATATTTGCACGTGGCCCATTTCCTCATCTATGTCTTCCACGGGGCTCCGGCTTCCTATGCCTCTCTGCCTGCTCTGCCGCCTTCTCAGCCAGGCCATGTCTGGCCATGAGGTGATGCCCTAACATGGCCTAAAATGAAATGTGGGGGCTGTCGTGTGTTCACCCGAGAAATGTTAAAAGGAGATTTTTTTTTCCATTGATTTACTCATGGAGCTAAATTGAAATGATATCCATTTGGATGAACAAAAATGAAGACTCAGCACCCCCTTCGATGATCCAACAGCAAGTGACCCTTACTAAAAAGGTCGTCCGATTCAAAATGCCATCTCCAGGTGCCAGATTTGCAGAACTAAGAAACCTACTCTTTGATGATAGAATTTTTTCAAAGCACCGACATCCCATACAAGTGAAGTGGACACAACCCCCATCTTATCAGTTCCCACGCATGTAGGTGCGGGCTCTGGAGTGTTTCATCAGGTTTGCAGAGAAAATACTGATCCATCCCTCTGACTCCCTCTCCTCCAATGATTCCTAACACAGTCATTCCTACAAATTCCTGACAACTGACTCCCACAAAGGCCTTCAACAATCCAGCCTTAGACACATGCAAATACTTCCTGTAGGTATTGAAATGTAACTTTCTTCATAAACCTTTGGGAGTTTTGCTAACTCACAGGCTATTCTTAACCTTTATTATAGAAGAGGAATGCACTCAATTTCCCAAAAAGAAACAATGAAGATGATCAGGAAAGCAAATATTTGTTTTCAGGCTTTAGAAGTGTGAGAAAGTGTTCTGGAGAATCCATTTAGATCCCATGCCAACTCTTAGCCCTCCAGAAGAGAACATGCCCTCCCTAACAAATTAGACGTGGACAATGTGTTTAGATGTTGATCTTTTGCCACAAGGAAAAATATTTCTTTGCTAGCAACAGGTTCACAAAGGTAGAAAAACCTCAGGCTCCTTTTCAGTTGCCTCTCCCATGACAGGTGAAGAGTGTCATTCCCCAGGTGACACTAGGGACAGTGTCTATGACAGGGGCTTGATGGCCGTGGCTCAGAGAGAGTAAAGTGCCAGTCCATCACCATAAATGCAACAGGTTCAAGCACAGACCACAACCACAAATTACAAGGGACACCTTGAGAGAAACGCATGCAGGGGGAAGAGTGCCATGCAGCTTTTAAATGACAGGCACGTGCTCACAGGCTTCTGTTCAGAGAGAACCTGTGAGCTGTCCTGTGGCCTTTCCTGTTTACGGTGCAGCCATCCCAAATATGATGCCCCCAAATCCGAGTCTGGCTAGAAGGAAGTGTCATACAAAGGCCATGCCATTCTCCCTGACAAAAGACATGAGTTTCTTGCAAGAGCACTAAGAAGTTTTAAGAGGTGGACTCGAAGAGAGGAGAATGAATTGGAAAGCCAGCAAGAATGTGGCTCTTACTCCTCTGTGAAATATTTGCAGGAACGAGCCTGGAGACCAGCAGGTTCAGGATGGAAAGCTGGAAAGAATTCTTTCCTAAAACTTAAGTTTTAGAGAAAAATAGGCAGCCAGTCCCAACCACCCAAAGGCGTCCAAAGCCATGTTTGTTCTGGGAAGGCCAAGGCATGGGAGGATGTTAACTTGGGCTATCAGCAGGATTGAAGGGCAGGGTGACCTTGGTACGCTCTCAGGGCCTGTGTTTCCAAGTCGACAAACTGTTCTGAGCTTTTCCATGAAACGAGTGAAGCCCTTTTCATACCTCCTTCGTGTTCCAGAATTCTTGCCATCGATGTTCCAAAGGATCTGTGATAGATTTATGTCTAGCCTTAAATGGGACGAGTTGTAACATTCAGAATTATTTTATCTTTCTGAGACCTGCTATTATTGTGAGACCCTAGACATGCTTTGCTGGGGTTAGGGTGAGGGTACTCCTAACGAGGGAAGGAAAAAGAAACGGCTTCAAGGCAATCCATGTGGGTCATTACATGCACACTTGTTCCATCTTCCATTTGTGCCTGCCCAAAGCGTTCTAGAACTGACCGGACCTGAGAGGCTGTCTCATTAGAACTAAGAGAAGGTATTGTTGATGATGTCTTATATCCATGGAAGAATTCCCTGGGCATTCCCTCTGATGCTGCCTGGGATACCTACATTGCTCAAAGTACAGTTTCTTTATGAATAGGGATGAAACATCGCATTGGGGTATCTATTCTTCCATGGTTGGTTTGAAATAGCCAAGCAGAAGTGCCATAGAAATTTGCCAACAAAATAAGCATCTAACTGATAGTGTCGTCCTTCTACATGGAACAAATCTGATGGCATGTCACTGAAATTTTCCAACTGGGCCACCTTGATGCCCGTGCTAAAGGACTGCTGGGTGTTTATAAGATATAAAAGAAGATATTTAGTGTGTGTTTATTTGAAACATTTTACATTTTTACTCTACTTCTTTAACCTCTGTTATGGTTATAGCTAGCTCGTGTACTGCGTATAAATGTATGCATCTGTATTCGCCATCTACACCAAAATAAACCTTTGAAATTATTGCCAGGCAGAATTAATGAGCTCAGTTCTAACAGCGCAAAGAATATCTTCATACTACAGGTAAAACAAACAGCTTCTCCCTTCCCTTCTTCTGCACAGAATGGCTCTACGAAGTCTGCCTGCAAAATTACGTCTTTTAGAAAACCAAGTAGCTGGCTGTTTTGTGAGCAGGGAGGATTTCAGGACGAACCACAAACAAGCTGTTTGTTTAGATTTTAAGGTTGACAGTTCATTTACACGTATGCCCCATAAGTATTCTATAACATAGTCCTGAAAAAGCACTGAAGAAAAAAAAAAAAAAAAACACAAGGTCTCCGCTGGGGCCACATCATGGGAAGGAATTAACTCTTAACTCTGCCTTCCAGAAACAAATTAAGAGGATGTACTTTGCAATAATTCAGATCTCACAGGTAGGCCCCCAATGTCCAGCCCCGCTATTTCAAATCGGGCATGTCTGAGTTAGGTGTGTGGATTTCCATACAGAGCTCACTGGAACAGACCATTTCTCAGGTTCCAAGACGCTGGCCTTGTTAATATTTCATTTAGAACATACTGTGGAGAGTGTCTCATTTATATTACTTCCATAATTAATGGTGATAGCTTAGGCACTGCCTTTACACAGAGAGATCTCTTCACAGTGGTCGATGGGTAATGAGAAACAATAGATATTTCATTCACCAGCAGCGTGTTGCTAGTTAGTAGGAAATGATCGTGTGTGCTGTTGCTTTAATTGCCCGGGTAAATAATTCTGCCTCGGTGTTAGTGAGCATTTTAAAGCACTTGATGCCAATAGACTAGAAACAAACAAAAATTAACCTTGATTATGCAACACCTTAGCATAGAAAGTTACAAAGGTATGTCTTTTTTAAAGTTTGCATTCTATCATGCAAATATTATCTAAATATGCATGTGCTGACTACTCATCTACTGTATTTTAGGAAATACAATTAGGCTGCCTTTCTCTTCCCCTATGTAGACTGTAAATAACTGTAGATCTTTCTCTTGTTTCCCTATGTAAATATATGTAAATACTAACAAGCTATGCATGCTGCTATTCTAGGCAATTTCAGGTACTTTTATAATATGAAGGCATGTACTTGAACTCGTTTGTTAACAGAGGGGAAAAAACTCTCTCAAACTCTTTAAAGCTGAATAGAAATTAAAGATTTCTTCCTAGACTGTTGTGGCTTCTTTTGTTTGCCTTCTCTTG